CCAGATGTGTTTGTTCTCAAATCTATTTTTGCTACCCGAACCTGTTATGGTAGTTATGTACTTTTAAGCTCATCAATGAAATATGAATGCAAAAGGAAACAGTTGTTTCTCTATAAGCTAAGTTGTATGTTTTTAAAAGGCTCACTTGAGTTTGTTAAAAAAATAATTAGGTATGGGGGAAAAATTGTAAAAGATTAAGAAAATTCTAAAGATAATCGTATCAAATTGGTTCTTAAATGCCTATATCCTTGTTTAACTTTAAATAAACTGATATTGGAAAATGTTAAGTCTGCTAAGATTAGGCCAAAACAGACACAGCCTAAAGAAAAGGCCCTGGGCTTACATCAAAAGATTGGCAAGTATAGAACTTGAGGTAAGTGGTGTAAAAAAAAAATTGGCAAGTGAATGTATACTTTCATGTTTTAAGTTAAAAACATACATCCATTTCTTCGTGATTCCTGTTTTAACCAGTTTTCTCAATTAACCAAGCAACTGCTGGGCCCAATCATGTCAGACTTTTCAGCTATCAAGTACGTATCTTTACCCAGTTGTCAACAGACACCTCAAACTCAACATGCCCAAAACTTTATTTCTCCCTCCAAATCCACTCTATTCATCTTTTTCCCAGATTACAAGCCTGGGAATCATTCTTAACTCCTCCGTGTCCCTCAGCCCACCCATTCTTATTCACCACGTCTTGGTAATGTTTCCTTCAAATATTTTAAAAATCCATTCCCTATATTTCCTATCCCTGTTACCACAGTGCTGGTTCTGAAGACAGGCATAGTTTAGTGGAAAGAATATGCGTTGAATCTTTACAAGTGTCCATCTTTTAACTGTGCTTCTGCTACTTACAAGCTGTTGAACAACATCTGTCAGACGCATGTACCGAGCGATATGAAGTGTGCATTGTGCTCGGAGAGTGAAGGGCGTTAAACGACAGCGAGGACGAGGGGCACGAGCCCGGCCTGCAGCACGGCCACAGCCTCGCGCTTACTCCTCCATCGCCTCCTGGAGTCCCCGAATTCATCCCGCATCCTGCTGGGAAACAGCGTCCATCCGACACAGCACCGCCCACAGCGGGCCCTCGGCGTGGCCCGCAGGCCCTTCGGACCGCCTGGGAGCGCGGCCACACGTGCCAGCAAGTGAGGGCAGCGACCTGGGACCGCCGCGTCTACTTACACCGCGACGACTCCGCGATCCACGGACACCGCCCGGCCCCCACGGCGGCCCTGCAGGGGAGAACTCGGGCCGCCTTCCCGAGTCCCGGCCGCCGCTGTTCGGCTCGCGCGGCTGCCCGCCGGGGACCCGAACGGAAGAAGGGTGGCGAGGCGGGAAAGGAAAAGGCCTGAGGGTCCAAGGCAGGAGGGGACACACGGAACACGCCGAGGGCCAACCACGCCGCCGCGCGCTCCCCGGCTAGGACCCACCTGCTGCAGGTACTGGTTAATGGTAATGTGCGCCATGGGAGCCTGAGCCGCCCGCTCTCCCTCCGCCCTGCAGACAGACCTCGGCTGCCCGACAACTACACGCAGGACACGTGGCGGAAGCTGCACGAGGCGGTGCGGGCCGTGCAGAGCAGCACCTCCATCAGGTACAACCTCGAGGAGCTCTACCAGGTGAGGCGGCGGCCGGGGCTGGGGACGCCGCTCTGAAGAATTGATGTAGCCCTTTTGTTTGCAGGCTGTGGAAAATCTCTGTTCTCACAAAGTCTCCCCAATGCTCTACAAGCAACTGCGTCAGGCCTGTGAAGACCACGTCCAGGCACAGATCCTTCCGTTTAGAGAATATCCTTTTTTTGGTTCATAAAGTTTCTATTCATTTTTAAAGTTTTCCTTAGCAGATCTGTACAGACTCACTAGATAGTGTTTTATTTTTAAAGAAGATTAACACGTGCTGGCAGGACCACTGCAGACAAATGGTAAGCTTGTTCACTTTTTCATCAAAACACGAATAAGTAAATGGTTCTCCTTTCTGCTGGTCAGATCATGATCAGAAGCATCTTCCTGTTCTTGGACCGCACCTATGTGCTGCAGAACTCCACGCTGCCCTCCATCTGGTGAGTGTCCTCACAGCGCAGAGCTGCGTCTTAAATGTAGTCCTGTTTCTTACTGTCTATACAGGGATATGGGATTAGAACTGTTTAGAACCCATATTATTAGTGATAAAATGGTTCAGAGTAAAACCATTGATGGAATCCTACTGCTGATCGAGCGCGAGAGGAGCGGCGAGGCCGTGGACCGGAGCCTGTTGCGGAGCCTCCTGGGCATGCTGTCTGACCTGCAGGTGAGTGCTGCCTGTGCGGAAGATACCTGGGTGAAATTGGTCAGTAACTCTGCTTGTTTCTTAGGTGTATAAAGATTCATTTGAACTGAAATTTTTGGAAGAGACTAATTGCTTATATGCTGCCGAAGGCCAAAGGTTAATGCAGGAAAGAGAGGTGAGATGATGGGATGTTTCCGAATCCCCTGGTTACTGATACATTTAATTGTTTTGTTTGTAAGGTTCCAGAATATCTTAACCATGTAAGTAAACGCTTAGAGGAAGAGGGAGACAGAGTAATCACTTACTTGGACCACAGCACACAGTAAGTACCGTTTGCTCGCTGAGCGTTCGTATCTTCTAACGCTTATTCTTTTTACCTTATATAGGAAACCACTGATTGCTTGTGTGGAGAAACAGCTATTAGGAGAACATTTAACAGCAATTCTGCAGAAAGGTAGATTTCCTAACTCTTGTGCAAATTAAACTTGTACTCTGCTGACGTGTACTGCACATCTCAGGGCTCGACCACTTACTGGATGAGAACAGAGTGCCGGACCTCGCACAGATGTACCAGCTGTTCAGCCGGGTGAGGGGCGGGCAGCAGGCGCTGCTGCAGCACTGGAGCGAGTACATCAAGGTACTGGCGGGGTTTTGAGGCCGCGGGCGTGGGTTGCTGAGTTGGTATTGATTTGCTTTTGTAGACTTTTGGAACAGCGATCGTAATCAATCCTGAGAAAGACAAAGACATGGTCCAAGACCTGTTGGACTTCAAGGACAAGGTGGACCACGTGATCGAGGTCTGCTTCCAGAAGAATGAGCGGTTCGTCAACCTGATGAAGGAGTCCTTTGAGACGTTCATCAACAAGAGACCCAACAAGCCTGCAGAACTGATCGGTAGAAAAATATTTGTTTTTTTTGTTTGTTTGTTAGAGTATTTACTATATGTTTATGCTCACAGCAAAGCATGTGGATTCAAAGTTAAGAGCAGGCAACAAAGAAGCCACAGACGAGGAGCTGGAGCGGACGTTGGACAAGATCATGATCCTGTTCAGGTTTATCCACGGTGAGACTCGGGCACTCAGAAAATGCTGCATATGTCTTGATTATTCTCGTCTGGTTATAAATAGGTAAAGATGTCTTTGAAGCATTTTATAAAAAAGATTTGGCAAAAAGACTCCTTGTTGGGAAAAGTGCCTCAGTCGATGCTGAAAAGTCTATGTTGTCAAAGCTCAAGCATGGTAAGTATGTGGGGCCTGGGCTCCTCCCCTGTCCCGATCTCACTCCCTCCTTTGCTGTGTCCAGAGTGCGGTGCAGCCTTCACCAGCAAGCTGGAAGGCATGTTCAAGGACATGGAGCTTTCGAAGGACATCATGGTTCATTTCAAGCAGGTGAGTTGTGTTTCTTAGGTAAAGCGGCTTTTCAAAATGATTGTCTTGGATTTCTCTGTTTTAGCATATGCAGAATCAGAGTGACTCAGGCCCTATAGACCTCACAGTGAACATACTCACAATGGGCTACTGGCCAACATACACGCCCATGGAAGTGCACTTAACCCCAGAAGTAAGTGTGCAGAAAGCATGCTGTCCGCTCCCGCATAATTTTGTTGTTCTCCTATGCTTAACAGATGATTAAACTTCAGGAAGTATTTAAGGCATTTTATCTTGGAAAGCACAGTGGTCGAAAACTTCAGTGGCAAACTACTTTGGGACATGCTGTTTTAAAAGCGGAGTTTAAAGAAGTAAGTTGTCTGTTTCATTTATTTTTTATTATCTTCAGAGGTGTGATGAGGCCTTCTCTTCCAGGGGAAGAAGGAATTCCAGGTGTCCCTCTTCCAGACACTGGTGCTCCTCATGTTCAACGAGGGAGATGGCTTCAGCTTTGAGGAGATAAAAATGGCCACGGGGATAGGTACGAAAACTGCAGAGTGCATAGCTCCATGACCAGCCTTTGCCTGCATTTGCTTCCCATTCAGAGGATAGTGAATTGCGCAGAACGCTGCAGTCCCTGGCCTGTGGCAAAGCACGTGTGCTGATTAAAAGTCCCAAAGGAAAGGAAGTGGAAGATGGAGACAAGTTCATTTTTAATGGAGAGTTCAAGCACAAGTTGTTTAGAATAAAGATCAATCAAATTCAGATGAAGGAAACTGTATGTATAAACTTTCTCTTTTTACTTATAGGTACACTTAACTTTTTTTTTCTTTTTTATACAGGTTGAGGAACAGGTTAGCACCACTGAGAGAGTGTTTCAGGATAGACAATATCAGATTGATGCTGCTATCGTCAGAATAATGAAGATGAGAAAGACTCTTGGTCATAATCTTCTAGTTTCTGAATTATATAATCAGCTGAAATTTCCAGTAAAGGTAAATGTAACATTAGCATAATTAAATTTGTAGTAATTAGGGGGGTTTTATTCTTCTTTTTTAGCCTGGAGATTTGAAAAAGAGAATTGAATCTCTGATAGACAGAGACTATATGGAGAGAGACAAAGACAATCCGAATCAGTACCACTACGTGGCCTGACGCATCTGCAGACGGTTCCCCTTCATGAAACACTAGAATGTACCCTCAGAGCAGGAAGCACACCTGTGCCATTTCTGGGACTCTGATTGATCCAGCTGTGGACATTGGAAGGCGAAGGAAGGGAGGTGGCTCCTGGGTCATCTTTCACAAGGCTCAAGACTTCAACCTGCAGATGTATCTTTTTCCCTCCAGTTTTTCCTCTAGTTCTTTTAGGCATTTAAATTGTTTCTGTTACTCTGTGCAAAATAACTTTGAGATTGGACAAGAAGATGTTACTAAAGAGAAGTTCCTTTAAAAGGTCTTGTTCTTGTGTCAAAAAGCTGCAAGTTTGGTTTGTTCTCGTGTGTGATCATGAGTGCACAATGAAGAAGACCCTAGATGCTGCATTTTTTAGCTCTGAAGATTCCTTAGGTATCCCTGAAGACAGCTCGCTCAGATGATCAGCATTTAGAGTGAAAACAAGGGCCCTTCATGGGTGAACATTAGAAAGAGCCAGGGTTCAAAGCTGGCGAATGGATGACGCACCCTAGCCACTGGCCCCTCTCTGTTTCATGTATTTCCAAAAGTTGTAAACTTTGATGGCTGATTTTTCGTAAGTCAGGTTTCTAAGTGAGCTCCCTGAGGTGCCAAGGCCATGGTGTCCGCCCTGCTGCGTCTGTTCGTCAGCTGAGTTCCTTGTGAATCTCTGTTTTAGGGTTTGGGGCTAGTGTGTTTGTGTTTCCATTCTAAGATTGAGTCTGGCAGTCCCTGTTTTTTTGCATTGGGGTAACTGCTCTTTGATTTTTTTTAATTGCAGTATTTGTGTGATTGCAATAATAAAGTTTGGTTTGGTTTTTACAGTCATGCGCAGGGACGATCCTTGTTCTCTGCTGTAAACTGTAAAAAGTTTATGGAGACTTAAAGTCTTGATGTTGTGAAGCAGAGGTTATTTTGTGGAAAGATTAAAAGGATTTTGTTGGTACCTGGTTTTGTGTTGTGTATATATACATGAGGTTGAACAGTGAAAGGAAAGTTCAGTAGTGATGTTAGAAGGGTAACTATGACAAAGATACTTTTGAGATAACATTTAAAAGTACTTTATATTTTACATAATAGCATGTTTCATTTTGATTAAAAGCTACCAAAGGAATTTTGATCATGGCATAAGTGTTTAAAGCAATATTTTCTGGAATATACCAAGTTTATATAATTTGATTTTGTGCTAAATTATTAAGAGTCTCTTTTTGAAACATGCGGGTTTGAAATATGACACCTTGTGGGTTTCCATATTAAAATCCTCACTCTTTAATTGTCATTTCTATCTTTGAAAATTTTCATTTATGAGTTCCATGATATGTGGTCTAAGAAAGACCAAACAGATTTCTATTTTTTTTTTCTTATAAGTTCGTTGTGTCTAGAGATTGTTAATATTGTAATTTAATGTAGACTTACTTTGAATAAAATTAGTTTAATTGGCCTTAAAATTACATTAATAAAACTTTGTGATATGCAAATGACACATTCTTCATAACTCTTTAGCAGCTTTGACTACTAGTGCACTAGACAGAAGTCAGAGCAGGGAGCACCTGTCCCCTCTCAAGTGATTATTCTTTCCTGGCCACCTCTACCACAAAATACCAGTGGGGCCAGGTAGTGACAAGTGGGTCTTTTTTACTTGGACGATTCGTTGTGCTGTGCCTTTGTTTCATTTGAGCACAGTGGCTCACGCCTGTAGTCCCAGCTATGGGAGGGCAAGGTGGGAGGATCGTTTGAGCCTGAGTTCCAGACCATCCTGAGCACCATAGGGAGATCCTGTTTCCATTTTAGTTTATTTATTTTTAATTGAGGTGGAGTCTTGCTCTGTTGCCCAAGCTGGAGTGCAGTGGTGCAATCTCAGCTCACTGCACCCTCCGCCTCCTGGGTTCAAGCAGTTCTCCCACCTCAGTCTCCCAAGTAGCTGGGATTACAGGCACCCGCCATCATGCCCAGCTAATATTTGTATTTTTGTAGAGACGGGGTTTCACTATGTTGGCCAGACTGGTCTTGAACTCCTAACCTCAGGTGATCTGCCCGCCTTGGCCTCCCAAAGTGCTGGGATTACAGGCGTGAGCCACCATGCCCGGCCTGCCTGTTTCTGTTTTATAAAAGAAAGGAAAATCTATTTATATCTATTCTCTTATTTAGCAATATTTAATGTTTTATTGTTAAAGGTCAGTGTGGTAAAACAAATAGTATAGAAGAAATCATTGAAAAAGAAACAGCACTTAGACAGAAATGCTGTAAAAGTGGAAAGGAGAAGGTGAAATTACTTGCAGGTTAGATGGTTGCATACCCAGGTCATCTAAGGAGCAAATGAAAATCTGTGACTGAAGAAAGAATTCACCAAGTTAACCAGACACAAAATTAACAAAAACATCAGTAGCTTTCCTATAAATATAGGCTATAATGGAGGGTCATTTTTTATTTTTATTTAGAGACAGGGTCTTAACTGTCACCTGGACTGGAGTGCAGTGGCATGATCATGTTTCACGGCAGCCTCTACCTTCTGGGCTCAAGCGATCCTCTCTTCTCAGCCACCTGAGTAGCTGGGCCTACAGGTGTACATCACCACGCCCAGATAATTTTTATTGTATTTTTTATAGAGGCAGTGTCTTGCTATGTTGCCAAGGCTGTTCTTGTACTCCTGGCCTCAAGCGAACCTCCTACCTCAGCCTCCCCAAATGCTGGGATTACAGGCATGAGACACTGCACCTGACCAGAAGTCATTTTTTCAATAGCAACCCCCAAAAAAGATAAAATACCTAGTAACAAATAGGGAAACACCTATGTGAAAGGTATTATAACATTACTAAGGAACACAGGCCCTGAATAAGTGAAAGTTCTGTTGATTCTCACATTTTGCTATACAGTATCTTAAGATGTAAAACCTTCCTTTAAAACACAAGCGGATTCTAAAGTTAAAACAGAAAAGCAAATATGCCAGACTAGTCAAATTGTTTTAAATTCTGCTGTTTTTAGAACATTGTAATTGAAACAGCATGATGCTGGCCCTTTAAAAAGATTCCTGGAACAAGAAAGTCCACAAATAAGCCAAATACACAGGAACTCGGCGTGGCACAAAGGGGCCGTGTGTGATCAGGAACTGGAACTTTGCAACAACTACCCATGCTCAGAAGTTTGGGCCACCTTGAAAAGAGAAAAGTTGGATTAGACTCCTTTTTATACTAAGGGAAGTTCCAAGTGGTCAAGTATTTACGTGTAAAAAAATACATATATATGAAACCATAATCATAAGATACTTTTTTTGTAAATTGACTATTATTGTATAAATTTATAGAGTATAAAGTGATCTTATAAATTATGCATACATTGTGGACTAGTCAAGCTAGTTACATCCATCACCTCAAATACTTAACATTTTTGTAGTGAGAACATCTGAAATTTACTCTTAGCAATTTTGAAATGTACAATACTCAATTTTTGACTGTATTCACCATGCTGTACAATAGAACTCAGAAAAAGAAAAATATAGTCCTCCTTTCTAAGATTTTTGGACCCGTTGCCCCTTTATTTGTGTTT